TCGGGAGGCTGAGGCAGGAGAATGGCGTGAACCCGGGAAGCAGAGAGCTTGCAGTGAGCCGAGATTGCGCCACTGCAGTCCGCAGTCCGGCCTGGGCGACAGAGCAAGACTCCGTCTCAAAAAAAAAAAAAAAAAAAAAAAAAAAAAAGAATTGTATTTCTTCAAACGAAAAAAGCATGCTTTATTTTAATTATTTCTATAGTTTTGGAAAATAAGACATACCCAGTCTTTTCATATTGTCACAAATAGTATTTCAATGAATATCATTTGCTTTCATCTGATTATTTCCTCAGGCTGATTTCTAGACAGGGAGTTTCTACATCAAAAGGGCACGGATGTCTTAAAATCACAACATGGATCACCAAATTGCTTTCCCCAGTTGTACATACACAGGCAAAACACACCCTTATACTTAAGCATTTTTTATTATCGAGTCAAAAATAGAACAATAGCCGGGCGCGGTGGCTCACGCCTGTAATCCCAGCACTTTGGGAGGCCGAGGCGGGCGGATCACAAGGTCAGGAGATCGAGACCATCCCGGCTAAAATGGTGAAACCCCGTCTCTACTAAAAATACAAAAAATTAGCCGGGCGTGGTGGCGGGCGCCTGTAGTCCCAGCTACTCGGGAGGCTGAGGTGGGAGAATGGCGTGAACCCGGGAGGCGGAGCTTGCAGTGAGCCGAGATCCCGCCACTGCACTCCAGCCTGGGCGACAGAGCGAGACTCCGTCTCAAAAAAAAAAAAAAAAAAAAAAAAAAATAGAACAATAATTTCTTCCCCTATATTCAAAGTGATTTATGCACCCTTCTATTAACAGTTCCCTCTTTCTTTCCCTCTTGTCCTCCTTCTGCCCATCACAAAAATAGATAATGTATATTCCACTTTTTCTCTCTGGGATTTTATGTTTGTTTTGTAATTACTTTTTAAAACATCTTTTTGGGGGGATGAACCTCCTTTGAAGCCTCTTTTTATATTGTGAATTCCATATTTTTTTATTCTTTGCTCAGGTATTACATATGTGCATAGATAATGCATAGTATATGTACATATACTTACCTGCACACAGACACCTTTTGGTTATACACATATGCATAAAAACATAAGTTTTTAATTAAAAGATGTAGGTCCTGTATTTTATGAATTCATGAATGCCTGAGAATGTCTTTCTGTTGCTTTGTTATATAGGAGCTACTTAATTGGGAATAATATTTATGGTTTGTCTATAAACTAATTTCAATGGGCATTTGGGGTGGCTGGAAGCTATGGAGCTATGTGGTTTTGCTCCTTGTTGAGCTATAAGCATTCAAACAAGTCCCCCTTTTTTTTCTTCACTATTTTTTTTCAACTCTTGTGCCAATAGATGTGTGGATTGTTTTCCGTTAACTCTACCTGGAAAGTGATGAGTCCTTTTGATGTACATAATCACGTCCTTATTTTTTCCCCTGTGCTGAAATATTTCTTTATCCCTTTGTTTGTTGTTTGCATTTCAAATCTTATCAAGTACTCAAATTCTATCATTGTTTGACAAACTGATATTTTCTGGCCTTTTTATCAATCACATCTGCATTCATTTTCATCCTTATCCTTTATTTCTTAATTTAGTTACAGATTAAGTTTATCCTCCTCAGGACTGTATGTAAGTTTTCGTTGTCAATTCTACTGTTTATTGTATCTAAGGTGGGTTTCGTAATTCTAACAGAAACCAGTAGAATAGGATGTTCATCAAGTTAGTAACAATAGTTTAATAGTATCTTTGTGCTGAATGAGGTAGGAAGTTGCATGCTGAACAAAGCAAGGCTTGGGAAATTGATATTTTTCATAGATATGTGTTAGGAATAGTGAACACTGACATCAAGGGATATGTGGATATGGGTGTTTATTTTTTCTCCCTAGATGACAGGATGCTTGCTCTTCACTAACTGAATGATACGTACACTAATTGACTTATACTGTAGAAATAGGAGAAGAGGAGTATGTAAGTACCTGGCCTGGGTTGGGGAATTTGATGAGTTTTCATCTGTCTTTGTCTGCTTGTGCAGGAATACATGGACTCCAATAAATACATTGAGCATCTGCTGACTCAGCTTGAGGAGCAACACAGGAGTCTCTGGAGGTGAGTTCAATTCATGTTCTTATTTGCTTGCTGGTCAACTAATCATGTGTTTTTGTTTCTTCAGGGAGAAGTTGGCAGTGGCCCGACTACAGCGAGAAGTTGCCCAAAGAACAAGTGAGGGGGCCATGGTAAGTCCTGACTGCCGTCCCCTCATTCCACACCTAAAAGTCATCCCCTTTGTGTCTTTTATAGCATGAGAAGCTGATACATGAACTGGAAGAGGAGAGACACTTACGTCTTCAAAGCGAGAAGCGGTTGCAGGAGGTGACCCTAGAGTCTGAACGCAACAGAATTCAGATGCGTAGCTTGCAGCAGCAGTTCTCCAGGTATTGTTCTTAGCTGAGCAGATTGCTTCCTGTTTAAGAAATTCTTAATATTTTTGTTTCTCAGGATGGAAGAAACAGTACGAAATCTATTGCAGAGTCAAGGATCTCCAGAGCAGAAAAAAGAAGAAACTGTTAATATAATGGTCTATCAGGTACACCATGTTTATTATTCTTGGCTGGGTACTTATTGAAAACAGTAATTCTTTCTTGCTTCAGGAAAAGCTGTCAGAGGAAGAGAGAAAACATAAGGAAGCTTTGGAAGATCTTCACATGGTGGTTGATGAGGATTCGAGGAGTGAAAGCAGCAGTACAGATGAGGGAAAAGAAAAGACCAAATTGCTATTAGAGAGATTGAAAGCTCTAGAGGTAAGAAATGAAGCAATTTTTACACTCTTCAATTTATTTGTGTTATTTTTGTATCTTACTGCAGGCAGAGAATTCAGCGTTGGCTTTGGAGAATGAAAATCAAAGGGAACAATATGAGCGATGTCTTGATGAGGTAAGGGGGATGGAGAGGCTCCTGATCCAAGGATAAATGACAACTTTTTCTTTATTTTTTAAAGGTAGCCAACCAAGTTGTTCAAGCTCTGCTTACTCAAAAGGTAGGTCACTTTCTGACTTTGTTCTTTTCAAGGACTTTTTCCTCCTTCGATGTGTTTGTTGTAGGATCTAAGAGAGGAATGTGTGAAGTTGAAAACAAGAGTGTTTGATTTGGAACAGCAGAATCGAACACTAAGCATCCTATTCCAACAGCGAGTCAGACCCACTTCTGATCTGCTCCTCCAGGTATGTGTTTATCTGGAAAACAATCTTTGCTAGCTATTCAATGTTTCTGCTTGGTTTTACCTAGAAACTTCACTCACGTCTCTTGGATCTTTCATCTGGAGATTTGCTTTCAGAGGTGGAAAGAAACCGAAGTCTGACACAGTCACGAACTGATGCTGAGGTGCACGTGAGTTTCCCAGTTGCCTTCAGAACACTTGTAGCCCTTGCTCAGAGCTGTCCTGCTTTTTCAGGAACACCAACTAAATACAAAATCGGCCTTGAAATGCCCTGGCTTGGGGGCTGTCATCCCTGGTCATCTCTGTCCTCGAAACAGCTACAGTAGCAGCAGTGAACTGTCTCTTTCAAGCACCTGCAGCGAGTACTCCAGTGGCTCCTCCTACACGTGGCACGATGGGAAGAACCTCAGGAAAAGGGTAAGGCACTGTGGCATCGGAATGAACCAGAAAATCATTTCTGATGTCTACTTTTCTTTCCTAGCAATCATCACAAAACTGGGATAAAAGGCTAAGTATTGATTCTTCGCTCCCAAGTGGCTTTGCTAGTCCTACAAATGAACTACCTCCAACTCGTATCAAGGAAAGCCACATTTTGGAAGGGCTAAGAAAGCTACAGAAGCGAAAAGTGTTACTTGAACCCCCATCAGTGATAACCAAATGGGGTTATAAAGATTGCATGAACTCGAATGAAGGAATATATTCTCCTGGAATTAAAAGTAGCAGCCTCAAGGAGTATCCCCCCTGCAAAACAGCTGACCTGGGGAGCCCCTGCAAGGAACCCCACAAGACATTTGTTTATGATCTAGATTCCCACGTTGATGCGGACGATGACCCTTCCACCTTAGCATTGCTCCAAGCAGTTCCAAACCAGAGCTGCAGGCCACATGGCAGTAAATTAACCCACAGTGTTTCCGACAGTCTGTTTGGCTGGGAGACAAACAGAAAACACTTTCTGGAAGGCACATCCTCAGTTTATCCCAAGGAAAGGCCTGAAAAGCTGACAAGTTGCGCCAGCAGCTGTCCCTTAGAGATGAAGCTGTGCCCAAGTGTGCAGACGCCTCAGGTACAGAGGGAGAGGGGCCCACAGGGCCAAGGCCATGGCCGCATGGCTCTCAACCTCCAGCTTTCAGACACTGATGACAATGAAACGTTTGATGAGCTGCACATAGAGAGCAGTGATGAGAAAAGTCCTTCAGACGTGTCATTGGCTGCCGACACCGATAAGTCCGTGGAGAACCTGGATGTCCTTGTGGGGTTTGGAAAATCTCTATGTGGGTCTCCTGAAGAGGAGGAAAAACAAGTGCCCATCCCTTCAGAGACTAGGCCAAAGACTTTTAGTTTCATTAAGCAGCAAAGAGTTGTAAAAAGGACTTCTTCAGAAGAATGTGTGACTGTGATATTTGATGCGGAAGACGGTGAGCCCATTGAATTCAGCTCTCACCAGACTGGGGTTGTCACTGTTACCAGAAATGAGATTTCCATCAATTCAACTCCTGCTGGACCCAAGGCAGAACATACTGAGCTTTTACCTCAGGGAATTGCTTGTTTACAGCCAAGAGCTGCTGCAAGAGACTATACTTTCTTTAAAAGGTCTGAAGAGGACACTGAGAAAAACATTCCAAAAGATAATGTAGATAATGTTCCCAGGGTGTCCACTGAATCTTTCAGCTCCAGGACAGTGACACAAAATCCTCAGCAGCAAAAGCTGGTCAAACCAACACACAATATATCATGCCAGAGTAATTCCAGGTCTTCGGCACCCATGGGCATCTATCAAAAGCAAAATCTGACAAAAATACCTCCCAGGGGCAAGTCTTCACCTCAGAAATCAAAACTAATGGAGCCCGAAGCCACCACACTACTCCCTTCATCTGGCCTGGTGACTCTTGAAAAATCACCAGCCTTAGCTCCTGGGAAACTCTCACGATTCATGAAGACTGAGAGCTCAGGGCCCCTCTTTGAATTACGATCAGATCCACACATTCCAAAACATTCCGCCCAACTTCCGCACAGCTCCAGGATGCCCAGCAGGAGGGACTGGGTCCAGTGCCCCAAGAGTCAGACTCCAGGGTCACGGTCAAGGCCTGCCATTGAGTCTAGTGACAGTGGAGAGCCCCCCACGAGGGATGAACACTGTGGCTCTGGGCCGGAGGCAGGGGTGAAATCCCCTTCCCCTCCGCCCCCTCCAGGCAGGTCCGTCTCCCTGCTGGCCAGGCCCAGCTATGACTATTCACCAGCACCTTCATCCACCAAGTCCGAAACCAGGGTCCCCAGTGAAACAGCAAGGACCCCATTCAAATCCCCGCTGCTGAAAGGAATTTCTGCTCCAGTTATTTCTTCTAATCCGGCCACGACAGAAGTGCAGAGGAAGAAACCTTCTGTGGCCTTCAAAAAGCCTATCTTCACTCACCCTATGCCCTCCCCAGAAGCAGTCATTCAAACCCGATGCCCTGCTCATGCCCCCTCCAGCTCCTTCACCGTAATGGCTCTGGGGCCTCCAAAGGTCTCTCCGAAGAGAGGTGTCCCCAAAACCTCTCCTCGCCAAACACTTGGGACCCCACAAAGGGACATAGGATTACAGACTCCCAGGATCTCTCCTTCAACCCATGAGCCACTGGAAATGACGTCCTCCAAAAGTGTATCTCCAGGGAGAAAAGGACAATTGAATGATAGCGCCTCCACACCCCCCAAGCCTTCCTTCTTAGGGGTAAATGAGTCACCATCATCTCAGGTCAGCAGTTCCTCATCATCCTCATCACCCGCCAAAAGCCATAACAGCCCTCATGGTTGTCAAAGTGCTCATGAGAAAGGACTGAAAACTCGCCTTCCAGTGGGACTCAAAGTGCTCATGAAGTCTCCCCAGCTGCTCAGGAAAAGTTCCACCGTGCCAGGGAAACATGAAAAAGACAGTTTAAATGAAGCCTCCAAAAGTTCCGTGGCTGTGAACAAGTCTAAGCCAGAGGACTCCAAGAATCCAGCAAGCATGGAGATCACAGCGGGTGAAAGAAATGTGACCCTACCGGATTCACAAGCACAGGGCAGTTTAGCTGATGGGCTTCCCCTGGAAACAGCACTACAAGAGCCATTGGAAAGTAGCATCCCTGGGAGTGATGGAAGGGATGGGGTAGATAATAGATCCATGAGAAGATCCCTTTCCTCCAGCAAACCACACCTAAAACCAGCTCTGGGTATGAATGGCGCCAAAGCCCGCAGCCACAGCTTCAGTACACACTCAGGAGACAAGCCTTCTACGCCCCCCATCGAAGGGTCAGGCAAAGTCCGCACTCAGATCATTACCAATACCGCCGAGAGAGGCAATTCTCTTACCCGGCAGAACTCTTCCACGGAAAGCTCTCCCAACAAGGCCCCTTCTGCTCCCATGTTGGAGAGTCTCCCCAGTGTTGGGAGGCCCTCGGGGCACCCCTCCTCCGGGAAGGGCTCCCTGGGGAGCTCAGGCAGCTTCAGCAGTCAGCATGGGAGCCCAAGTAAGTTGCCTTTGAGGATCCCTCCAAAGTCTGAGGGACTCCTCATCCCACCTGGAAAGGAAGACCAGCAGGCCTTCACCCAGGGAGAGTGCCCCAGTGCCAATGTGGCTGTACTTGGGGAACCAGGCAGTGACCGCCGCAGTTGCCCACCCACCCCAACAGACTGCCCTGAAGCCCTGCAGAGCCCAGGGAGGACTCAGCATCCAAGCACTTTTGAAACAAGCAGTACATCCAAGCTAGAAACTTCTGGAAGGCATCCAGATGCCTCTGCAACCGCGACTGATGCTGTGAGTTCAGAAGCCCCCCTCTCACCCACAATCGAAGAAAAGGTCATGTTGTGCATTCAGGAAAATGTGGAAAAGGGCCAAGTGCAAACAAAGCCCACCTCTGTGGAAGCAAAGCAGAAGCCTGGGCCTTCTTTTGCCAGCTGGTTTGGTTTTCGGAAGAGTAGACTTCCAGCTCTGAGTAGCAGGAAAATGGACATCTCCAAAACCAAAGTAGAAAAGAAAGATGCAAAAGTCTTGGGGTTTGGAAACAGACAACTAAAATCAGAAAGAAAAAAAGAGAAAAAGAAGCCTGAACTACAGTGTGAGACAGAAAATGAGCTTATCAAGGACACCAAGTCAGCAGATAATCCAGATGGCGGTTTACAAAGCAAAAATAATCGGAGAACACCACAAGACATTTACAACCAACTGAAGATTGAACCAAGGAATAGACACAGCCCTGTTGCATGTTCAACGAAAGACACCTTCATGACGGAACTCTTGAACAGGTAACTCACTGGAAAAGCAGGTAGCAATGTAGAACTTATCAGAGGAATCACTTTCTACCTGCAGAGTTGATAAGAAAGCAGCTCCACAGACAGAAAGTGGATCAAGTAATGCTTCCTGCAGGAATGTGTTAAAGGGCAGTTCTCAGGGCTCCTGTCTCATCGGCAGCTCTATCAGTACTCAAGGAAACCACAAGAAAAACATGAAAATCAAAGCCGATATGGAAGTACCAAAAGACTCCCTGGTAAGTGCTCCACCATCCTGGTATCAAGTGCTTAAGAACTTGCATCATTTTCTTCTTCCTGCAGGTAAAAGAGGCAAATGAAAACTTGCAAGAGGATGAAGACGATGCAGTTGCAGATTCTGTATTTCAGAGCCACATCATAGGTAAAAATTCACATATTCATATGTCTTTTATGTATTCCCTTCTCTCTCTGTCTCTCTATCTCAGAATCCAACTGCCAGATGAGAACATTGGACAGTGGGATCGGAACCTTTCCACTCCCAGACTCGGGAAATCGCTCGACAGGACGCTACCTATGCCAGCCAGACTCCCCAGAGGACGCTGAGCCTCTCCTGCCTCTCCAGTCAGCCCTTTCTGCAGTTTCTTCCATGAGAGCCCAAACCCTTGAACGTGAAGTGCCTTCCTCCACAGACGGCCAGCGCCCTGCAGATAGCGCCATTGTTCATTCCACATCCGACCCCATCATGACCGCCAGAGGGATGAGGCCTCTTCAGAGCCGCCTCCCCAAACCAGCTTCCTCAGGTAAAATGCCAATTTCCCACCCTTAATAAGACATATGTGATTCCACATACGTGTCCTCATTTAGGAAAAGTCAGTTCCCAAAAGCAGAATGAAGCAGAGCCAAGGCCTCAGACATGCTCATCATTCGGATATGCTGAAGACCCAATGGCAAGCCAGCCGCTTCCAGACTGGGGGAGTGAAGTTGCTGCCACCGGGACCCAGGTGAGGGGTCGGGGGAGGTGAAGGGTGCAATCATGTTTCTAATATTTTCTTCTTTTTATTGCAGAAATTGAGACAACTTGAAGAAACAAAAGACGATCCCGAGAATAGATTATCGAAAATTTCCCTAGAGTCATTCAATAAATTTAACAGCAATACTGTGATTTTATTAGAAAAAGAGAAGAACTCTCTGAACAAGGTTGAAGGACAGAAGGAAGAAAAAGAAAAAAATGAAGAGACATCTTTGAGTAGTTCAGATAGGCCTGGGGTAGACAACTTGGAATCTTTGAGTGATTCTTTATATGATAGCTTCTCTTCCTGTGCCAGTCAAGGTTCAAATGATGTATAAAGGACATCTCTTCCCTTAGTGAGCTGGGACTGGAGCGCTTAAGAAATGATGGGTGGGGGGTGGGGGGTGCACCGCTTGATAGAGATAACAATAAACTATTGCAGTACCAGAGCCTTCCTTGTCAAATTCACAGCAGGCAACCCACCAGAGCTTATTTCTCTGACAGGGCAATAAAGATAGACTCCATTTATTGTGTTTCAAGAGGATTAAGCGTAAACACATCTATGATACAGAATCCTTAATTTTGCACTTTTTTTGAATATTTGTACAGAAGTTGTAAATTTTTTGGAAGAGAAATTATATTTGTAGCAAAAAAAGACAGCAATAAATGGAATCAGTGCCATGCTCTTGAAATAATGTACTAAGTCTTAGAAGTTGATGATAATATATATTTTTTAAAATCCCAACTGAAGTTTTTGTGAAGTTCGTTGTCCTGGTCCTCAAATTGTTTGTGGGTACACTCTGTAAACCTACAACAGGGCCTGCCAAAAAATCGGAGGGTTCCTCCTCATCTCCATCTCACAAATCTCAATTTGATGGAAATGTTCATTTTAGTGTAATTTCAGATTCGTTGCCAGAGATTCAGGTGATAGTAATAAGTGTCATTCTGCTTCTGCTGAAAAATGAAAAGGGTCCTGAAGTGTGGACACTGATTGGGAGTGTGACATTGTATCAGAAATGACCGAATTCTATTCCCAATACCAGTTTTTCCTTCCAGACATTTCTTTAGATTGTCTTTTACTTAGTGCTTCTCTATGATCCTGAATATTATTTGATTTTTATCTTCTTGCTCTTTTTATTAAAATCTGGGCACTCTAAAAATGAAAACAAATTTCTATTTGCAATGTTCACTTTTAAAAATAAAATTAATGGTGCTACGAAGAATTCTTTTTAATATCCTTTTTTTTCTACAAAGACTGTTTATATGTAAGGATAAATTCTATTTTAAAGGTTATGTGTATTTTTTCTAGATGTGAACTATTTATAATTACTTATGTACAGGAGCTTGTAAACTAGGCCCAATAGAAATATTTTTAGGATCTATATGGCTACTTTAGCACATAATTGTTTCTTTAAAGAGTATTGTATGATCAGTGTTATTTGGTTAATTTGTGCAATTTGTTTTATTTTATCTTAAATGAAAATTATGTAAAATGTCCTTGTCTTTCAGACTTTAAAAAATCTTTTTGTTTCCTTTCTGAATAAAAGTTATATCACATTTGCACCCTCTGAAAACAGAAAATAACTTGCTCAAGGACCTTTTGGCC